CCGCCGCCGGCCGCACAGTGCCAGGCTCGCCCCGCCCGCCGCCCCGGTGGCCCCGACGCGGCCCCCCTGGATCTTTTCCGCCGGCCTCGGCTGCACAGTCCGGACGGCTTCCGGGAGGAGGCAGCCTCCCTCGGATCCCCGCACTCCCGACCCTCTCCCGCGACCACAGCCTCCTTCTCCGTGTCTCCCGGGCATTCCAGGTCGCCTGGCCTTCTTGAGCCGGGCTGGATCGCGCGGGACCTGCACCAGAGACCCGAGTTCTAGTCCGCTGAGCCCTCACTCTGACCTGGGACGAGGAGCCTGTAGTGAAGATCTCAGGCCAGAGGTGGCCCAGAGCCTGGTAGGGTGGGCGAGCCGTGTCCAGGACTCGTCACAGGTCTTGGGTCCCCGTGATGAGGATGAGAGCCCCCGGGATCTTCACCTCGACCCTCAGGCCTTTGATCCAGGGTGCATAGGACACCCAGACCCCTCAGAGGAGTTCCAGACCTCAACCCCCACCCCTCCTGAGGTTGTCCGCCTGGGAGCCTCAGGAGGCACGAGAAAGGGTTTGGTCTCAGCCCTGCACTTGCTCGGCGATCGCTACTGATCTCTGGGCTTCAACTTCCACCTGTAGAATGGACTCACCCTGGGAGCTGTCTCCTACACACACACACACACACACACACACACACACACACACACACACATCGTGCAGGCATAGAGTACTAAAGGGAGCACACACTGCATCCCCACACGCGGCCAGCTGTTATTCTTGCCGTCCCCCTCGGCCTCCCTGAGAGCAGGGATTGTCTTGTCTCGGAGCTCTGCTCCCCAACCCGGCCCCAAGAATGGATGTAACTCAGGCAACTGGAGGGTCCCTTCCTTCGCCCAACTGGGAAGTCCTTCCTAGATCTGCCCCAAGTCCTCTCCTTCCTTCCCAGGCCGGGACTGGGGGAGGGGGCGTTCCCTTTAAGGGAGGTGGGGGAGGGGGCTGTGGGCCGGCCCTCCTTCCGCCCCTCCCGGGCCCCCGCCGCCCGGGGCCCCCAGTCCCGGGCCCGGAGCCAGCGCATGCGCCCGCCTGTGGGCGCTGTCCCGGCTGCGAGGGCCGTGAGCTCACGGACCGACGGACCGACGGGCGGCCGGCCGGACAGACGGGGCAGCGCAGGGAGCGGGGACGCGGCGGGACAGCGACATGGCCGGCCACACGCAGCAGCCGAGCGGGCGCGGGAACCCCAGGCCTGCGCCCTCGCCCTCCCCAGTCCCAGGGACCGTCCCCGGCGCCTCGGAGCGGGTGGCGCTCAAGAAGGAGATCGGGCTGCTGAGCGCCTGCACCATCATCATCGGTGAGCGGGACCCAGGCGGGCGGGCGCCGGGCGGCCTGATGCCTCCCCATCTCTCCCCCTGCAGGGAACATCATCGGCTCGGGCATCTTCATCTCGCCCAAGGGGGTCCTGGAGCACTCAGGCTCCGTGGGTCTGGCCCTGTTCGTCTGGGTCCTGGGTGGGGGCGTGACGGCTCTGGGCTCCCTCTGCTATGCAGAGCTGGGAGTCGCCATCCCCAAGTCTGGCGGGGACTACGCCTACGTCACAGAGATCTTCGGGGGCCTGGCTGGGTGAGTGTGGGGCACCAGCGGGCAGGGGGACAGCTTGAGCCACTCCCGCCCCTGCTCCTTCCAGCTTTCTGCTGCTCTGGAGCGCCGTCCTCATCATGTACCCCACCAGCCTTGCTGTCATCTCCATGACCTTCTCCAACTACGTGCTGCAGCCCGTGTTCCCCAACTGCATCCCCCCCACCACAGCCTCCCGGGTGCTGTCCATGGCCTGCCTGAGTAAGCATCCCCTTTGGCCCACTGTCCCCAGACCTCGGCGCCCACCCCCGCCTTCCCTCCGCAGTGCTCCTGACATGGGTGAACAGCTCCAGTGTGCGCTGGGCCACGCGCATCCAGGACATGTTCACAGGCGGGAAGCTGCTGGCCTTGTCCCTCATCATCGGCGTGGGCCTTCTCCAGATCTTCCAAGGTAGGGCCGAGTCGGGGTAAGGGCCGGGCTGGATGGTGCTGACCCCCGACTTCTGGGCCTCCAGGACACTTCGAGGAGCTGAGGCCCAGCAATGCCTTTGCTTTCTGGATGACGCCCTCCGTGGGACACCTGGCCCTGGCCTTCCTCCAGGGCTCCTTCGCCTTCAGTGGCTGGAACTTCCTCAACTATGTCACCGAGGAGATGGTTGACGCCCGAAAGTGAGTGGGGCCCCCAACTGGGCCCTGGGAAGTGACGCTGACGCACTCCACTGCCTGTCACCAGGAACCTACCTCGCGCCATCTTCATCTCCATCCCACTGGTGACCTTCGTGTACACGTTCACCAACATTGCCTACTTCACGGCCATGTCCCCCCAGGAGCTGCTCTCCTCCAATGCGGTGGCTGTGGTGAGTGGGCCCCTGCTCGGTCCCTGGCTCCTGCCCAGGCCCCTGCCCCGGCCTTACACATGGCCTCTCTACTGTGCCCACCCAGACCTTCGGGGAGAAGCTGCTGGGCTACTTTTCTTGGGTCATGCCTGTCTCCGTGGCTCTGTCAACCTTCGGAGGGATCAATGGTTACCTGTTCACCTACTCCAGGTGACTGCACTGGGGAGACGTGGGCATGGGGAGGGAAGGCTGGGGTGCAGGTGTGCACCAGTCATGCCGTGGGCCAGAGGAAGGGACACCTGCCGGGGGAGGGGTCTGCCTGAAGCTGGGATGATGATCCCACACGGTAACAAGTGTCTGATCACAACTGGGAGGCAAAGAAAGCAAGAGGCAGGCAGGCTGGATGAGGGGGAGAACTGTCCAGTGGGGCTGCTGGGCCCGGAGCAGGAGGTCAGAGGCGACAGCTTAAGAGGGACATCAGGTCCAAAGCTGAGACCCAGGATGTGGCCAGTGCCCATATCTGTCCCCAACGCTAGGCTGTGCTTCTCTGGAGCCCGCGAGGGGCACCTGCCCAGCCTGCTGGCCATGATCCACGTCAGACACTGCACCCCCATCCCCGCCCTCCTCGTCTGTGTAAGTTGGGGGACCTGGGCCAGGCAGGGCGTGGGCCAGCCGTCAGCCCCAGGTCCTCTCCCAGTGCGGGGCCACAGCCGTCATCATGCTCGTGGGCGACACGTACACGCTCATCAACTATGTGTCCTTCATCAACTACCTCTGCTACGGCGTCACCATCCTGGGCCTGCTGCTGCTGCGCTGGAGGCGGCCTGCACTCCACAGGCCCATCAAGGTGAGGCCCTGGGACAGCTGGCCCTGTGCCGGCACCATCGGTGTTTCTGCTCCCCCTTCCCCAGGTGAACCTTCTCATCCCCGTGGCGTACTTGGTCTTCTGGGCCTTCCTGCTGGTCTTCAGCTTCATCTCAGAGCCTATGGTCTGTGGGGTCGGCGTCATCATCATCCTTACGGGGGTGCCCATTTTCTTTCTGGGAGTGTTCTGGAGAAGCAAACCAAAGTGTGTGCACAGACTCACAGGTGAGCCGGGCAGCTGCAGGTCACCCAGCACATCAGGCCCCAAGGTCCATCTGTCTGTCCTCAGAGTCCATGACACACTGGGGCCAGGAGCTGTGTTTCGTGGTCTACCCCCAGGACGCCCCCGAAGAGGAGGAGAATGGCCCCTGCCCACCCTCCCTGCTGCCTGCCACAGACAAGCCCTCGAAGCCACAATGAGATTTTTGTAGAGACTGAAGCAGTTGTTTCTGTTTACATGTTGTTTATTGAGGAGGTGTTTTGGCAAAAAAGTTTTGTTTTGTTTTTTTCTGGAAAAAAAAGAAAAAAGATACGACTCTCAGAAGCCTGTTTAAGGAAGCCCTAAAATGTGGACTGGGTTTCCTGTCTTAGCACTGCCCTGCTAGCTCTTCCTGAAAAGGCCTATAAATAAACAGGGCTGGCTGTTCGCTCGTGCTATGGGGAGTCCCTGATGGGCACA